GAAAGGCAACTCCGCCAGCGTCAGGGGTGCCGGATGCATGCAGGATCAGAAGGCGTCGGATTTCCCAGGGAAGCTGGGGAGCAAGGATCCTGCACCAAGGGAGGCAGGAGGCCGGAGACCAGCCCAGGCCCAGTCCAGGAGGAGCCTGGCCAGGAGTCCCACCAAAGCCACTGGAGCCTCCGTGACCCAGCCCTGGAGGGTCAGCACTGTCCCTCAAACGGATTCTTCACACACAGGTCTCTCTGTCTGTGGGGGCTGCAGGGCCAGTGCCTGAGGAGCCCGGACTTCACACACGGGTCTCTCTGTCTGTGGGGGCTGCAGGGCCGGTGCCCGGGGAGCCCGGACTTCACACACGGGTCTCTCTGTCTGTGGGGGCTGCAGGGCTGGTGCCTGAGGATCCCGGACTTCACACACGGGTCTCTCTGTCTGTGGGGGCTGCAGGGCCGGTGCCCAGGGAGCCCGGACTGCCGGAAACCTTTGGGGTGGGAGGCTGCAGATGGGACTTCTTGGCCTGTGTTTATGTGGAGCCCAGGCTGCGGGCACCACAGCCAGGCACAGGTCAGGGGTAAGTTGTGGGTGATGTAAGGACTAGAAGCGTAAGTAATGGCCTGACCCCCATGTCCTGGCTGTGCTGTGCGGTGGGAAAGACATGGGCTCCGGCGGCTGCTGGGGATCGCCTGGCTTGCACCTGCTGGGTCCCCCCCTGGCCACCAGCCTCACCCAAGGGCAGTTGGTGACTGCCTGCCTCACTCCTGCCAACCCTCAGGGGCCTAGGAGTCCTGCGTGGTGGGTCTAGGAACCATGCTGGAGGACAGGCCTGTGCCAGGGCCACCAGGATGTCTATGGCAGGAGCCGGTGCTGGCGAACCCCACACCTTGAGCCCCAGAGCCAGGATCCTCAGCCCAGGAAAGGGACCAGAGGCGGGAAAACCACACGGCAAAGGCTGTCCCGTGAGGTCACGGCTCCGTCACCGCTGCCCACACACGGAAGGCAGCCGCGGCTGGGTGAAGCCATCTTCACAGACATGCCGTCCTTGAGGCTCTCACACATGCACACAGACGCTCCGTCCTCTCCCACCCGCCCCCCCGCCACCCCGGGCAGGCCAGGAAGTCCCATCTGGGGCCTCCCACCCCGAGGGTTGCCGTCAGTCCGTGTGCCCAGGCATCGGGGCCTGCAGCCTCCACAGACAGCGAGACCTGTGTGCGAAGCAGACTCTGTCCTAGGGACAGTGCTGACCCTACAAGGCTGGGTCACTGGAGGCTCCCCGGGTCCAGTGGCTTTGGTGGGACTCCTGGCCAGGCTCCTCCTGGGCCGGGCTGGTCTCCGGCCTCCTGCCTCCCTTGGTGGAGCACCCTTGCTCCCCAGCACCTCCCAGGTTCACACAGCTCCTCCCTGGGGCTGCGCACTGACCCAGGGGCAGGAGGTGGGCCATCCTCTCGGTGGACTGAAGACCTTGTCCGAAGGGAAAGCAGGGCCGGCCCAAGGCCTGGCTGGAAGAGTGGGTCTTGGTGGCAAAGGCGGCCCGTGGGGGGAGCCCACGCGAATGCTTCCCCGGCGCCCTGAGCCCCTGACCGCGGCTGAGCCTGCGGTACTCTGGCCCCTCTCATGGAAAGATGACCTCCTCCTCCTTTCCTCTTCCTTTCTTTCATCAGGGAACAGCTTCCGGCTGCCTGCACTGTTTGGGCGCCGTCATAAGGAGCCGTGACGGCCTTCACGGAGCTCCGGGGCTCACGGGTGTGGCTGACCTGCCACAAATGGGGCGACAGAGGAGAGGGAGGGTCGGGCACCGATGGCTCAGGAGGGAAGAGATCCCTTCTGTATGGGGAGACGGGGGCTTCCTGGAGGGCACTGGAGCGAGGGGCTCACCAGAGTGAGACATCCAAGGGATCTCGGGGACCGGCCCACATTCACGTCAAAACTTCTTTTTATACAAGAACTAAAAGGCAAACGAAATCCCTGCTCCATCACTGCCTGTCCCGGGTCGCGGCGCGGGACATTTCCTCCAAGCGCCTTCCCGGCCCCGCGCGCAGGTGGCCTGCGCCGGAGGATCCCGGACAACGCGCATTTCCTGCGCCCCCGGAAGCGGCGGTAACGCCTGGCCCTGCCCCCGGCAGAGGCGGAAGCACAGTCGCTCTGAGGTCGCCCGTGGCCGCAGGTGCCTCAGCCCAGCCGCGCGCCTTGGCCCTTGGCCGCCTACTCCTACCGCCCCGGCCTTGGGCGGCCCTGGGCCTGCTGCGGGCGCGGCGCTGCCCGACCAGAGCTTCCTGTGGAACGTCTTCCAGAGCTGCCACCTGGCACCGCCCCGGCACCTCCCGCCTCCCCCGCAGCTGCCCCGGACCCGTGTCCCGACCCCCGCGGCCAACCCCGTTCCCTGCCGGTTGCCCCGCGGCCTCCCCCGTCACCTGCCGGGTCCCCAGCGGCCTCCCCCGTCCCCTGCCCCGACCTCCGCCGTCTCCCCCGCCCCTGCCCGGACCCCCGCGGGCGCCCCCGAACCCTACCCCGACCGACGCGGCCGCCCCCATCCCCTGCCCCGACCCCCGCGGCCGCCCCCATCCCCTTCCGGGTCCCCCGCGGTCTCCCCCGTCCGCTGCCCGGTCTCCTGGGGCCGCCCCTGCCTCCTGCCCGGTCCCTGTCCTGTGCGTCGGGCCCTTCCCAAGGTGCAGAGGGCGCCACTGCAGACCCGAGGTCGCGGCCACCGGCTCCTGGGCCAGGCCCTGTTTCTCGCCTCGAGCCGTCGGGGGAGGGTCTCCAGGGTGCTTGTTTGGGGAAAGCGGAAACAGACTGTCTGGGCCGCTGTTAAAATGTCAGCAGCCAAGGAAGAAGCAGCGACCTGGCGTCTGCTCGGGCCAGGTGACCTTTATGGCGGCGCCTTCTGTCCCTGGCTCTGAGCTTCCTCTGCCTTTCATCTCTGCAGGATGAAGCCCCACCCGCTGTACAGGATGCAAAGCCCTCCTCTATAAAGTGCGTGCGGGGCCAGATGCAGTGGCTCACGTCTGACCTCCCAACACTTTGGGAGGCCGAGGCAGGGGCATCGTTTGAGACCAGCCTGGACAACATTGTGAGACCCTGTTCCTTGAATTGCCCTGGGAGATTTCCTCAGCTTGTACTGGAGGTGTGTGGCCCCATGAAGCCCATAGTCACCGTCTCTGAGCTTCTTCTGCCTTTCATCTCTGTAGGATGAAGCCCCACCCGCCCTTCAGGATGCCAGCCTTGGCAACATTGTGAGACCCTGTTTCTACAAAAAGTAAACGTGTAAATTTGTGCTTCTGAGTGCTTGTATTGTAGGTGAAACCGCACTGAGAAGGTATTTGTGGCCCGTATGCTGATTGATTGATGAGACTTCTTTGCACAGGAGAGCTGCTAAAAATTACTGCGGTGAACAGGTATGAAGAAGACTGTTCTCTGCCCTTCTTTTGTAAAATACTGCATGTAAATGTTTCTAAATAGTCTTGTTCCAGTGGTTCATCGGTGACTTCTGTGGCTTCGTCATCATTATCCATGGATGATTCTGAAAGAATCTCTCCAGTTTTACTGGAATTGGATCCTACTAATTCTTCTGTTTCACGGCAGTCAGAAGAACCACTACTTTCAGGGCCTTCGTTTTCACTACCTTCAGAATGTAGTAAATCTTTCTCAGCTTGAGACACATCAGATTCCTCCATTTCATTATTTTCCTCAGAAGTCTCTTCATTCACAGTTGAGGCATCATCAGATTCTTTTTCTTGGTTTTTTCTTTCTGGGACCATTTCTCTTGATGTCATAAAAGACTCTAAAAATAAGCAAATGTTGTTGTACTTAAATTTTATATTCAAAATACCTCCACAGTTAAGTTTTGTGAATTCTGATGTTCTGTAGTTCAAATCACATCCCCTGAAATTCAGCAGCAACTGCATACAGGTGGGAGAAAAGCCCAGCGTCGACATTACAAGGAGTTCCATGATGTACAATTCTTTCACGAAAACAATGAATGCAAGAATTTGAGGATCTCCTTACTCCTCCCTTTTACAGATGGTCTCTCAATCCCTTCTTCTTCCTCTTCATCTTCATCTTCTTCTGAACGCGCTGCCGGGTACCACGGCTTTCTTTGTCTTTATCGTGAGATGAAGGTGATGCTTCTGTTTCTTCTACCATAACTGAAGAAATTTCGCTGCAAGTCTCTTGACTGGCTGTTTCTCCGACTTCGCCTTTTTGTCAAACGTGAGTCTTTTTACCTCATGCCCCTCAGCTTCCACAGCATCTTCATCTGGATGTTTATTTCTCAAAGGGCTCACTGAGGAAACTTCTGATTCAGATGTCGAAGAGTCACTGTGAGTTTTCTCTTCATTTTGCTGCAAATTTGCCTCTTTGCTGTCTGTGCTCTCAGGCCACCCATTTGTTGTCATGGGGGCTGACAGAGAAACCTTTGGTCGATTACGTGGCCTGGGTGTCCCAGGCCCATTTATATTAGACCTCTCAGTATAGCTTGGTGCATTTCCAGGAAACATCACACCATTCATTCGATTTAAACTATTGGAATTGTTTTTCTCTGAAGAAGGATAAACACAGCTAACAACCATCACGTTCTTTTCTACTCCTCTGAGAAATTTGTCTGTTCCTGTATAGTTTCTCCTTGGATCTGTTAACAATTCACATAGTCGCTGAATAGTAAAAGGGATACGGTTAAATCCAGTGACAGTTTTCAGTATTCTTCCCTTTGTTTCATCAAAGGGAATATATTCGACTTTAGGGTTGGGAGGACCTCTTGGCGCAGGAGCTGAAGTTCTGAAATCATCTATCACTTTCTCCAGTTTGAAAATAAAATAGCCTTTAAATTGGGACCACTGAATCTGTTTCTCCAGTCTTGGCTACATGACAAAGGAACTGATCCAGGACAGGACAGACTTTCTTTTTTGCCTCTTCTCAAAATCTTCCAGCGCCTCCTGGAGCCTGTCGACGTCCATGGCTTCCCAGAGTCCCTCACAGCCTCCGTCTCCCTCCGCGGGTCTCTTGGGGACCGGAACGCCTCCCCCCACCCCCCGACATCCTCCCACTCCCTCGCACACCCTCCAGCACGCAGGCCAAGTGGGGTGGGGGGGAACGAAGGGAGCCAGGGGAAGCGTGTGAGAGAGTGAGACCGACAGAGTGAGCACCTCCCCAAGCCGCTACCACCAGCCCTCCAACATGGCGCCTGGCACATCACCCTAAAAAGTCATTTCTTGGAGAAGCGATGGATGACAGAGATTAATCTGAGAGTTACTATTAATGGAGAAACTTAGAACTTACCATTTTTCCTGTGAGGTTTCGGTGCTGATACTTCTATTCTGTGAGTTCTGGCAATTGTGTCCGTTCACCCAGCCTGGTGATGCAGCAGGTGTCACAGAAGGACCCTGTCCCAGCTGGTCCTGCTCCACTGCTAGGATGGTGTGGCCTCTGATCTGTGACCGTGTCTTGAGGGGAGACCAGGCCCTTGATCACAAGCGTATCCATGGTGAGGTTCCGTGGATGGAAGCTCATGGATGTTCCTTCCTGATGTTCATCTGCCACCATGCTATTGAATGCATCTTGTTTATAACTGTCTTCTAAATATTGAATAGAAATAAAGCATTTGTACAGTATGGTTAAGGTATAAAGAATATTGACACATTGGACACAGAGGACCTCCACCAAGTTTAGGGAGTAGAATCTGAAGAGACATAGCTTTGGATGCTCCCTGGAGGCCCTGCCTGAGTCCCAGTCCCTTCCCTTCTCCTACGGAGGGAATCATTTCCTGCTTTAGTCTTTATTATTTGCACACTTTCCTTCATAGTATGTTTCTTTCACCGTGTGTGTACATCCCTAAAAGATATGCCATTTAGTTTTTGAACTTTCTGTTTTCTTTTTGAGGCAGGGTCTTGCTCTGTTGCCTCGGCTGTAGTTTTGAACTTTGACGTGAGGGAATTCTCCTGCGTGGCTGCTCCTGCACTGCATGGCTCTGAGCACCTGCTCTGTGTCTATTTTTGTCCTCCATTCTCTCCCTGAGACCCACCCACACTGACATGGCTCATTTTCATTGCTGCATGGTCTCCCGTCGTCTGAGGGGAGCATGGGAAATGTCTTCATCTTCCCGTGGATGAGTGTTTGGCCAGGTTGGGGCCCTTAGGACTGTGTTTTGTTGGGAACGTTCTTGGGCATTTCTTTTGTACACAGCGCAAGTTTCTTCTGGTCAGTAGCTTTCAAATTTTAAAATTTCATCCCAGGTAAAAATGTAATTTTCCTCATAACCCACAACACACACTCTTTCATATACAAGCATAGCAGAAATATACTTCACAAGCGTTAGCAGTGCCTGTTGTTCCTGCTTCTCTCCATTCTCCCCAACGCTGGCATGGATTGGGTTGTGGGATTTTTGCCCGTCTGGTGGTTGTCACGTGATATCTCCCCCTGTTAGGCTGAGCCCCTCTTCATGTTTTCATTAGCCATTCCTCCACATTTCCTCTTCTGTGGAGGGCCGGTTCAGCTCTTTTGCCCAGTTTCTGTTAAGTTGTTTGAATTTTTGCACTTTTCCTTTATTATTCCTATTACTATGTTTTTGAGACAGAATATCACTCTGTCACCCAGGCTGGATGTGATCTCAGCTCACTGCAACCTCCATCTTCTGGGTTCAAATGATTCTCCTGCCTCAGCCTCCCAAGTGGCTGGGATTACAGGCACACACCACCATGCCCAGCTAATTTTTATATGTTTACTACAGATGGGTTTTCACTATGTTGTCCAGGCTGGTCTGAAACTCCTGACCTCAGGTGATTCTCCCACCTCAGCCTCCCAAAGTGCTGGGATTATGTGGGTGGCAAGCCACCCAGGCACCGAGGCAAGAGACAGAGGACACGAGCTGTTCCAGTATAATAAAATATAAAACAAGAATAGTTATGCCAGATATAGATCTTAGATATGATTATATATGAATATCATTAATCATTAGTTTGTAGCAATTGCTTTTTATTCCAATATTATGATAATCCTCGCTCTATAATCATAGTGTAGGAAAAACCAGGCCATACAGAGATAGGAGCTGAGGGGACATAGTGAGGTGTGACCAGAAGACAAGAGTGCGAGCCTTCTGTTATGCCCGGACCGGGCCACCAGAGGGCTCCTTGGTCTAGCGGTGATGCCAGCGTCTGGGAAGATGCCTGTTACCAGGCGGATCGTGGTCCAGCAGTAGCAAAAGGTGTCAAGGAACAACACCCGATACTTAGCAGACCAGGAAAGGGCGGGGGGGGGGGGGGTCTCCCTTTCCCCGGGGGAGTTTAGAGAAGACTCTGCTCCTCCACCTCTTGTGGAGGGCCTGACATCAGTCAGGCTCGCCTGCAGTTATCCGGAGGCCTAACCGTCTCCCTGTGATGCTGTGCTTCAGTGGTCACGCTCCTAGTCCGCCTTCATGTTTCATCCTGTACACCTGGCTCTGCCTTCTAGATAGCAGTAGTAAATTAGTAAAAATACTAATAGTCCCTGATATGCGGAAATAATGGCATAAGCTGTCTTTCTCTCTGTCTCCTCTCCCTCTCTGCCTCGGCTGCCAGGCAGGGAAGGGCCCCCTGTCCAGTGGACACGTGACCCACGTGACCTTACCTATCATTGGAGGTGACTCACATTCTTTACCCTGCCCCTTCTGCCTTGTATCCAATAAATAACAGCGCAGCCAGACATTCGGGGCACTACTGTTCTCCGCGCATTGGTGGTAGTGGTCCCCCAGGCCCAGCTGCCCTTTCTCTTATCTCTTTGTCTTGTGTCTTTATTTCTACAACA